GAAAAGCAAGATTGGGCTGTACCCCACACCCAAGTGGTGTTGTCAGCCCGTTTTCATTGGGGGGAATGCCTATTTAAGCAGTATAAAAATTCCTCGTGGCTTTCCTCAGATTCCACAGACAACCTCCATCTTTTGGAAGTGAGATGAGGGCAGTGGGAAAAGAAAAAAACTACAGTCACAAGCCACATAGCGCCATTTAAGTCAACATCAGACAACATTAGGACAGTGGTCCCATAAGATGTAACACTGTACTGGAACACTGCACCTTCCCCAGAGTGCTTAGCACTCTGTTTTAGCTGCCTGCAGCATTCCGCGCTGTGACCTGCTGTGCAGGGGTGCAGCCCAGAAGCAATGGGTTGTACCATACAGCCTGGCGTGCAGTAGGCAAGGCCATCTAGGTTTGTGTCGGTGCACCGTGATGTGCACACAGTGATGAAATCTCCTAGTGACCTCGGAACGCGTCCCGCTCCTTAGGCAACCCGTGGCTGTATTCCAATTTCCCCTTGCTCTCAGAAACACAACTAAAAGCTCGAAGACCTCAGGTGACAGACTGCCTCCTGTTACCTCACCAAGACTGAAAACCTAAGCAGTGGCTCCGCCCAAAGAGCAAGCTTCTAGCCCTCTGACGGGAGGCCCGGCAAGATCGTCCTCTGGACAGCACCTTGCTATTTTGTGACGCTGCTCCAGCCCCCAAGATGTCCAAGATCTTGGGCCTTCCCTTGAGGCGTGACGCTCACGACCCGAAACACCTCTCATACAGCGTGCACACCACATTTCAGATTTTAATGATTTACACTGCAATCAAGCAAAGAGGCTGCGAACTCAAAAGCCAGCAACAACTGAACATTTAAACTCCAACGTCAACAGTCAGAATACAGCCCTCAAGGCGGCCAGCTGGGACCCTGCCGGCGGCACCGCGCACCGAGAACCCAGCGCGAGCAGTCGCTGAGCCGATGGGCGGGGCCCAGCTGTAGCTTTGGCTACGTCGCGGGCAGCCTGGGAGCCAATCCGCGGCGGGCTGAGCCGTTGCCTTGGCTACACCGTCTGTTAGGGCCGCGCACGAGATCAGTAACTGAGACCTCACCGCGTTGACCCAGCACCAGGGCTCGCGGGGGTCCCGCGAGGGTCTCGGTAGCCGCGCGCCCAGAGACCCCCGCCGCGGCCCGATTCTCTGAGCGCCAGACATGAACCGCAAGAAACTGCAGAAGCTGACGGACACCTTAACCAAAAATTGCAAGCATTGTAAGTAAGAATGTAGTGCTGGACAGGCCGAGCCCTGCTTTATAGCTCGCACATACACCCGCAGGTCCAAGTTCTGGAAGCTTACCAAGAGACCCATAGGAGAAAACGGTGCTCAACTTCTCAACATCTTTCGGAGAGATGAGTTGTGTCATCTCATCTGTGCCTCAGAACAATATTTGTTTGGAAACCAGAGTTCAGCACAACTAAACACGTGGTAAAGAATGGGTTCCCAACTTTAGACTCCCAATTAAACTAGTTTTTAAAAATTTTTATTTCAGCTGAGATGGAAAAATGGCTAACCAACATCCCCTCTGCTACCATTTTATGTACATGAACAGAGTACATCATTCTTCATGCAGGCTTTTCTTCCGCAACAACTAACAGCTCTTGCTTTTTAGGAGGTTTGTGTGTGTGTGTGTATGTGGTTACATATTCATTTTTGTTATATCTATTTTATTATTTCAGTTAATAAATTTGAAGTGAACTGTCTTATAAAGCTTTTTTATGACTTGGTGGGAGGAGTAGAGAGGCAAGGTCTGGTTGTTGGACTGGATCGTAATGCATTTCGAAACATCCTGCATGTGACATTTGGAATGACAGATGACATGATTATGGACAGAGGTAAGAGACACACAAGATTCAAATTAGCCAAAACAGGTGTTCCATTTAACCTCTCTCCCTTTAGTATTCCGAGGTTTTGATAAAGATAATGATGGCTGTGTAAATGTATTGGAGTGGATTCATGGATTATCACTGTTTCTTCGAGGATCTTTGGAAGAAAAAATGAAATGTAAGATTGCAGGTTGTCCTATTGGTTCGTACTCAAATTCATGATTTGTTATTTTCTTAAAAAGATTGCTTTGAAGTGTTTGATTTGAATGGTGACGGATTCATTTCAAAGGAGGAAATGTTTCACATGTTGAAGAACAGCCTTCTCAAACAGCCATCTGAGGAAGACCCTGATGAAGGAATTAAAGATTTGGTTGAAATAACACTGAAGAAAATGGTAAATATGGGTAATGTCAAGTTTTTTATTAACGTGTTGCCTAACATGTTTCTCATTCCCCTAGGATCATGACCATGATGGGAAGCTGTCTTTTGCAGACTATGAACTGGCTGTGAGAGAAGAGACTCTTCTACTGGAGGCCTTTGGGCCATGTCTTCCTGATCCAAAGGTATTGATATGACTTTCCCTGAACGGTAATCAATTTATACTAAATTGAGTACCTTTTTTTACAGAGCCAGATGGAATTTGAAGCTCAAGTATTCAAAGATCCAAATGAATTCAATGATATGTGAATAACTAAATGTCTATATTGTCTCAAGTGAGTAAAAAAGGAGGCACACACATATTGCTTATTTTTTCTACTTAGTTCAGAAAAATGATGTTGAATTGTGTGTTTCAGGGTGAAGATGAGGTTCACTTACATATATCATTTAACATCAGTGTAAGATGCAATTAAAATAGATGGAAGACAAGAAGTCCCTTATTAGATGATGGGTTTGGCAAGACAGTTAACTTTTCTACAGATGTTTTATCACATAGACTATCTGTCGAAGCACATAACTGGCATAAAACCTTTGGGTTCATTAAATGAATAGAGAGATTACATAATTATGAATTGTTAATACAAATATTCTGCATGTCAAAAAGAAGCTGGGTGTACACTGAAAAATCATTGAAACTACTGGATTTCCTTTGAAACAAATAATGAAGATGGCATCAAAAGAATAAGAGTATTCTATTGAGCATTGAAACGCCTTTCTGGTAGGCATTGAGGGAGATCTAGAGAGATGAAAGATACATGGAAATCATATTATATTGAAATATAATATGATTTGCATTATTGTTTGAGGCTTTGGCTAAATAACGTTACTGATTGTAAGCACCTGAAGGCAAGGGTTTTATCCACCACATCTTTGTCTGCCATAGCATTTAGTCCTCTGCATACAATGGGCTGTCCATAATTACTGTAGATTGGACTGAAAATCAAAAAGTACCACAAGATAAATGCAAACTCTTGGTGAGCAGAGGGAGAACATGTACTGAGTTTCTTAGGTTTCATGGCTAATGCATTGGCACAGCTTTCAGTGTATCCCTGCAGTCCTTCCAGATAGTCCCTGCCCCATGCATTGCAGATGGTTGCCAAAGCCCCCCTCTGTCCTGGCACCCAGTGTTCCTCCATCCTGACTCCACGTATTGCCCCCTTGCCACTGCCTGAGTGCACCATAGTGTCCCCATCCCCCCACTGCCTGGAGTTCCCCTTGTGTACCCCCTTATCAGGGCACGACCTAACTGTGCCCTGCTGGCTGTGACCTCCTGAAGACAGACCTGGCTTCTCCCTGCATCCAGTTCCCCAGTATGTGCTGTGGGCATCCTGAGAAGCCTGAAAAAGACAGGGCCAGGTTAGGCTTGGGTGAGCTGCTTTCTGCCTTCTTGGTACACACAGTAAGCAGTGGAGAGGCGTGTTACACCGTATCTGTTCTATCCTCATCTAAATACTGAGAGGCTAGTTGGGATAGTAAATCTTTCTTACTACATATGCATTAAGTTTAAGTAAAATAGAATATTGTGTGAAAAAATGCACTGTTACTAATAAATGGAATAAACAGATCCATGAAATAAAAGAAAACATATTTTACTGTCCAAGTTTTTTTTATATTTTAGATTCTTACATAGAT